GGAATTGGCATGGGAAGTGGGGGACAGTCTTTTGGGACTGAGCTGTCTAACCTGTAGGATCTGATGTTTTCCAGGTAGCGTCAGAATTGAATTGGAGTAGCGGTCACCTGGCTGGTGTCTGCTGCAGACAGGTTTTTTTGACATGTTAAGACATTATAAGAGACAATAGAAAAAATGTATACGATACAACCTTCTCTGAGTTATATTTCTCCATAGCCCTTTTTACTGTTCATCAGACTGTTTATCTAACTCATGAATTTGTGGCTTGTCTCTCTCCGCTTCAAAGTAAATTACATAATAAGAGGACAGGGATTTTTTTTTCTCTGCTGTATCCCCCTGAATTGCTTTTCCTTATTTGTCTCACCTTCCAATACTAATTCTACAGTTCTCCTAGTCAGGGCTAGTCCCCTAAAACGGGGACCATTTCCATTTTGTTAAGGGGCTGAACGCGGTTCAAGCCTAGCAGATTGGTTCCAAAAACGTCGTGTTATTCACTGCCTCTGATCAGTGACATTCCCATTTGCAGCTGAAAGAGGTATTAATTCGCCAGAGTCACAACACGGTCGGGGTTCCTCGTCGCTGTCTTATTCCAAAATAAGCTTAACACAGAAAGATAATGACACTCCCACGGACTGGCACAGAAGGCCGCGCTCCGAATGACATCGCGATCACAGAGGCACAGACAGCGTCACAAAGCCCCACGCGTACTCACACCGAAGGCTCAGCCGTCGCGCGTTTCCCTCCCAGGCCCCAGGAACTAGTAACTAGGGACGCTTCTGGTCTCTAGGCGAGGAGAGGGGGAGAGCGCAATCTTTGCGCCTGCGCACACTCCTGCTCTTACCCGCCGGAACCCTGGGCCACGCCCGGCTCGCGTAATCACGCACTGCGCAGGCACCGCCCGCTCTGCTCTAAGGTCCCTCTCACTCCTTCAGCAGCCCGAGGACAATCCCCTCAACACTAGGCCACGCCTTGTCTCCGCCCCTCTCGTCCGACCCCTGGAGAGAGGCTGGCGCCTGCGCGATGGGGGGTTCCAGCGTCGACTCACGGAGTCCTTCGGATGAGAGCGTCTGGGTGCCAGACGAGGCCGGGGGTTTGTTTTGGGTGGTTTGGGAGTCCGAGCTCGAGGGCTGGGCCAGGAAGGGCAGGCGAGGCGGGCGGCTCCGACGCGGGTCGCGAAGGCCCAGCCGCGTCCTCTGTCCCCAGGACGACTACATTTCCCAGAGGCCAGCGGGGCGCGCGTACTCGAGTCTGCGGGGCGGAGGCCGCGGCTCGGGGCTGCTGGGCGTTCGGGGCGGCTTGGGGCGGCGGGACCACTGGAGTGAGCTGTGGGAGAGATGGGGGTGTGCCTGTGTGTAAAAGATCTGTCAGAGTGTGAGGCTCCGTGAGAGGGTGTGGTTTCTGTGTGTGTGTGTGTGTGTGTGTGACAGACCGAGAGTCCAGTGTGAGACCAGGGTATGTTCGTGTGTGACAGAGCGAGACGGGCCAGTGTGAGAGACCAGTGAGTGTGAGAGAGATAGGGATGTGCCTGCATTTGAAAGAGAGCGTGTGAAGCTCAGTGAGAGGTTGCGAGGTGTGTGGGTGTGTAAGTGTGTAACAGACCAGGTGTCCAGAGCGTGAGACCAGGATGTATTCGTGTGAGAGAGTGAGACGGGCTGGATGGAGTGTGAGAGACCAGTGAGTGTGAGAGATGGGCGTGTGCCTGTGTGTGAAAGGCCGGTCGGTCGGTGGGTGAGGCTCAATGAGAGGCCGGTGTGTGTTCGAGAGAGAGAAGAATCACCATGTATGCGAGACTAGACTGTGCAAGAACAGAGTGTGAGACTGTGGTATGTTAATGTGTGAAAGGGAGACCAGTGAGTGTGAGAAATGGGTGTTTTGGGTGAAAGACCCGTCAGTGTGTGAGGCCGTGTTATGTGTGTCTGACAGACTGAGAGAGACCAGAGTGTGAGACCAGGGTGTGTTCGTGTGTGAGAGACAACATAGCGTGAGACCAGTGAGTGTGAGAGAGATGAGCACGTGGCTGTGTGTGAAAGACCAGTCATTATGTGAGGCTCCTTGAGAGGCTGGTGTGTGTGTATGAGAGAGAGAAAGAGACTAAACTGTGAGAGTCCAAAGAGTGAGACTAGGTTATGTTGTTATGAGTTTGTGAGAGAGAGGGAGGCGATCAAAGTATAGGACAAAGTTATGTTTCCTGGCTTACGACTTCTAAGATCCTTGGAATCTCCAAAGTATTAAGTGTCTTTTTGCATGCTAATGATTGGTGGGCTGGCAGCCTGTAGGTTGATCACGGTAAGGGATGGTCACAAGAACAATCTAGGCAGGATTAGAGGGTTGGGATTACCTGCCCCATCCCTCAATCTCCAGGGAAAGGAAAGGGAGCCACAGGTTAAACTGATCATCAGTGGTCAGTGATTTAACCAGTCATGCCTACATTATGAAGCTTCCATAAAAACCCAAAAGGACTGGGTTCATCAAACTTCCAGATAGCTGAACACTGGAGGTTCCTGTAGGATGAGCCCCTTCCTATATAACCTTGTCCTATGCATTTCTTCACCTGCATCCTTTGTAATATCCTTTATTACTACAAACGTGTTTCCCTAAGTTCTGTGAGCTGCCCTAGCAAATTAATTGAACGCAAGGAGGGGGTCATAGGAACCCCGATTTATAGCTAGTCAGAAGCACAAGTAAAACAACCTGGGGTTTGCAACTGGCATTGGAAGTGGGGAGCAATTTTGTAGGGCTGAGCCCTCAACCTGTGGGATCTTATGCTGTCTCCAGGTAGATAGTGTCAGAATTGGGTTGCCCTAGAGGTCACCCACCTGGTATTCACTGGGTTGCCCTAGAGGTCACCCACCTGGTATTCACTGAAGAACTTATTGCTTGCCTGGTGTGTGTGTGTGTGTGTGTGTGTGTGTGTGTGTGTGTGTAGATCCCCACACATCTGGTCTTAGAACTGTTTTGTGTTGTGTGAGTGGAGTAGGAGAAACAGTTTGTTTTTCCTCTTTGTCACCTGAGTGTGTTATCAGGGACTGGATTGTGAGAATCCAGAGTGTGAGACCAGGGTATATCAATGTGTGAGAGAAATAGATGTGCCTGTGTGAAAGATGAACAAGTATGAGGCTCCCTGGAGTCTGAGAAAGATCATGTGTGTGTCTGAGTAAAAGCAAGAGACTAGACTGAGAGTTCAGTGATTGGGAGAGACTGGGGTATGTTGGTGTGAGTGTGTGAGAGACCAATGGGTATGTGAGAGACTAGAGTATGTCTCTGTCTGGACTGGTAGGTTGTGAGAGGGTGTATCACAGTATGAAAAAGATTGGAGTGAGAGTGACCAGTATGTATTTTGTGTGCATGAGATAAAGCAGTTGGAATATGAGAGATCAGAGTGTGTTTGTGTATCTGTGTGAGACACTGGAGCATTTGAGTAACTGAGGCCTCTTTGAAAGATACCATTGAATGTGTATGTATGAGAGACCATCATGTTTATATGTGTGAAAGAGGGAGAGAAAGACTAGTGATGTGGTTGTGTGAGAGACCAAAATGGGTGAGAAAGAAACTATGTGAACCATGGTGTGTTATCCAAAAGGCTTTACAAATATAACCTCTGTGAGGTTGTGAAGCATGCATGTGTGAGTGAGACAGAGATAAGGGACAGTGAGCTGTGTGTGTGAGAGAAGTAAGATTGGGGGTATGTGTGAAGGTGTTGGTGAATCACCACGTGTGCTTATATTCATGTCCTCAGGCAATGGAAATGTGACTGTGTATATGTGCTTGTTTTGGGGTGCTTGTGATTGTGTCCTCCGTGTGACCATGAAACCTGTGTTAGTGTTTGTATGTCACCCTGTATACCCATAATTGTGGCCCTGTATGACTGCTGTGTATGGAGAGACTACTTGGAAGATTGATAGGATTGGATTCTTTATGAGTGTGGCTGTTTGGAATTGTGTGTTGCCGGGATAGGAAATGTGGAATAGAATTCCTGTCCCCAGTCCAAGGGTTTCAGTAAGAAGCAAAGCTGGGGTGACTGAAGCTCCTAACTGAAGCAGGAGACACCCTCACTTCTGTGTGACAGGAGGGTAATTAAGGGGCTGGGACAGAGGTGAGAGTGAAAGTGGCAGAATTGAGTGCTAAAGGTTCCATCGTTTCAGGGTGAGGAAAGTGAAACAGTGCCGGGGGGTGGGCTCATCTCTCTCTAACCTTTCCCTTCCTTCAGCCTTGCCCTCCCAAGACACTGTTCTTCAAGAGAAAGACCAGAAGAGAAGGCAAAAATGAATGTTGAAGTAGTAAAAGTCATGCCCCAGGTTAGTGGATATTTTCTTTCTCTTCATGAAAGTTGGTTGGTTAAGAATATATTTGTCACTTCAGGACTTAGTGACATTCAAGGATGTGGCAATAGATTTTTCCCAGGAAGAATGGCAATGGATGAACCCTGCTCAGAAGCGTTTATACAGGAGTATGATGTTGGAGAACTATCAGAGCCTGGTATCACTTGGTGAGGATCTTTTCCCTCCTGCATAATCTACCGACCAATTTTCATGTCTTTTTTTTATATGTAGGTCTTTGCATTTCTAAGCCATATGTGATCTCCTTATTGGAGCAAGGGAGAGAGCCTTGGGAGATGACGAGTGAGATGACAAGAAGCCCATTCTCAGGTGAGTGTGGAAGAACCAGAGAGGGGAATCTTGGGAACATTCACTTTTTTTTAATATCTTTCAGATTGGGAATCTATATATGTGACACAGGAATTACCTCTGAAGCAGTTCATGTATGATGATGCATGCATGGAGGGAATTACTAGCTATGGACTTGAGTGTTCCACTTTTGAAGAAAATTGGAAATGGGAAGACCTTTTTGAGAAGCAGATGGGAAGTCATGAGATGTTTAGCAAGAAAGAAATAATCACTCATAAAGAAACCATCACTAAGGAAACAGAATTCAAATATACTAAATTTGGGAAATGTATCCATCTGGAAAACATAGAAGAGAGTATTTATAATCACACATCAGATAAAAAAAGCTTCTCCAAAAATTCTATGGTAATAAAACACAAGAAAGTCTATGTAGGAAAGAAGCTTTTTAAATGTAATGAATGTGACAAAACCTTCACCCATAGCTCATCCCTTACTGTTCATTTTAGAATTCATACTGGTGAAAAACCATATGCATGTGAGGAATGTGGAAAAGCCTTCAAGCAAAGGCAACACCTTGCTCAACATCACAGAACACATACTGGAGAGAAACTCTTTGAATGTAAAGAATGTAGGAAAGCCTTCAAACAAAGTGAACACCTTATTCAGCATCAAAGAATTCATACTGGAGAAAAACCATATAAATGTAAGGAATGCAGAAAAGCCTTCAGACAGCCTGCACACCTTGCTCAGCATCAGAGAATTCATACTGGAGAGAAACCCTATGAATGTAAAGAATGTGGCAAAGCCTTCAGTGATGGCTCGTCTTTTGCTCGACATCAGAGATGTCACACTGGCAAAAGACCCTATGAATGTATTGAGTGTGGGAAGGCTTTTAGGTATAACACATCTTTTATTCGTCACTGGAGGAGTTATCATACTGGAGAGAAGCCTTTTAATTGCATTGATTGTGGGAAAGCCTTCAGTGTTCACATAGGACTTATTCTGCATAGGAGAATTCATACAGGAGAGAAACCTTACAAATGTGGTGTGTGTGGAAAAACCTTCAGCTCGGGTTCATCCCGTACTGTACATCAGAGAATTCATACAGGAGAGAAACCTTATGAATGTGATATATGTGGGAAAGATTTTAGCCATCATGCATCACTCACTCAGCATCAAAGAGTACATTCTGGAGAGAAACCGTATGAATGCAAGGAATGTGGGAAAGCCTTTAGGCAGAATGTACACCTTGTTAGTCATTTGAGAATTCATACTGGTGAAAAACCCTATGAATGTAAAGAATGTGGAAAAGCTTTTAGAATCAGTTCACAGCTGGCTACTCATCAGAGAATTCATACTGGAGAGAAGCCTTATGAATGTATTGAATGTGGAAATGCTTTCAAACAGAGATCACACCTTGCCCAACATCAGAAAACTCATACAGGAGAGAAACCTTATGAGTGTAATGAATGCGGGAAAGCCTTCAGCCAAACTTCCAATCTTACTCAACATCAAAGAATTCATACTGGAGAGAAACCCTATAAATGTACTGAATGTGGAAAGGCTTTTAGTGATAGCTCATCCTGTGCTCAGCATCAAAGACTCCACACTGGCCAAAGGCCCTATCAGTGTTTTGAATGTGGGAAGGCGTTCAGAAGAAAGTTATCCTTAATTTGTCATCAAAGAAGTCATACTGGAGAAGAACCTTAAGAATGTAGTGCATGTGGCCAAGCCTTTAGTTATCACCAATCCCCTACTGTTAATCAGAGATGTCCCACTGGATAAAAAACATATAAATGTAAGAAATGTAGAAAAACCTTCAGCCAGGAGGCTGGCAAGATGGCCGAATAGGAACAGCTCTGATCTGCAGTTCCCAGTGAGATCAACGCAGAAGGTGGGTGCTTTCTGTATTTCCAGCTGAGGTACCTGGCTCATCTCATTGGGACTGGTTAGACAGTGGGTGCAGCCCACGGAGGGTGAGCTGAAGCAGGGTGGGGCGTAACCTCACCTGGGAAGTGCAAGGAGTCGGGGATCTCCCTCCCCTAGCCAAGGGAAGCCATGAGGGACTGTGCCATGAGGAATGGTGCACTCCGGCACAGATACTACGCTTTTCCCATGGTCTTCGCAACCCACAGACCAGGAGATCCCCCTTGGGTGCCTATGCCACCAAGGCCCTGGGTTTCAAGCACAAAACTGGGCGGCCATTCGGGCAGACACCGAGCTAGCTGTAGGAGTTTTTTTGATAGCCCAGTGGCACCTGGAATGCCAGTGAAACAGAACCGCTTACTCCCTTGTTAAGGGGGCTGAAGCCGGGGAGCCAAGTGGTTCCCATGCCCACTGAGCCCAGCAAGCTAAGATCCACTGGCTTGGAATTCTCCCTGCCAGCACAGCAGTCTGAAGTCAACCTGGGATGATCAAGCTTGGTGGGGGGAGGGGCGCCAACCATTACCAAAGCTTGAATAGGTGGTTTTCCCCTCACAGCGTAAACAAAGCCATGGGGAAGTTCCAGCTGAGCAGAGCCCTCCACAGCTCAGCAAAGCCTCTGTAGCCAGACTGCCTCTCTAGATTCCTCCTCTCTGGGCAGCGCATCTTTGAAAAAAGTGCAGATAAAACCCTCATCTCCCTGGGACAAAGCACGTGGGGGAAAGGGGTGGCTGTGGGCACAGCTTCAGCAGACTTAAACATTCCTGCCTGCCAGCTCTGAAGAGAGCAGCAGTTCTTCCAGCACAGCGCTTGAGCTCTGCTAAGGGACAGACTGCCTCCTCAAGTGGGTCCCTGACCCCCATGCCTCCTGACGGGGAGACACCTCCCAGCAGGGGTCCACAGACACCTCATACAGGAGAGCTCTGGCTGGCATCTGGTGGGTGCCCCTCTGGGACAAAGCTTCCAGAGGAAGGAACAGGCAGCAATCTTTGCTGTTCTGCAGCCTCCACCGGTGATACCCAGGCAGATATGGTCTGGAGTGGACCTCCAGCAAACTCCAGCAGACCTGCAGCCGAGGGGCCTCACTGTTAGAAGGAAAACTAACAGGAATATAATCAACATCAACAAAGGACATCCACACAGAAACCCCATCTGAAGGTTACCAGCATCAAAGACCAAAGGTAGATAAATTCACGAAGATGAGGAGAAACCAGTGCAAAAAGCCTGAAAATTCCAAAAACCAGAATGCCTCTTCTCCTCCAAAGGATCACAACTCCTTGCCGGCAAGGGAACAAAACTGGATAGAGAATGAGTTTGACAAATTGACAGAAGTAGGCTTCAGAAGGTGGGAAATAACAAACTCCTCTGAGCTAAAGGAGCATGTTCTAACCCAATGCAAGGAAGCTAAGAACCTTGAAAAAAGGTTAGAGGAATTGCTAACTAGAATAACCAGTTTAGAGAAGAACATAAATGACCTGATGGAGCTGAAAAACACAGCATGAGAACTTCGTGAAGCATACAGAAGAAAAACCTTCAGCCAGATTGAATGCTTTACAGGGAAGAATTCATACTGCAGAGCGGTCTTAACAATGTAAAGAATGTGCAAATGTCCTCAGACAAGATGCACACCTTGCTCATTAGTGAGTTCATTTCAGGCAGCCAGCTCTTCCTCACCCACTACATCACCAAGTCCTGTGGATATATCTGCTAAATATTTTTGGAATTTATCCACTTCTTTTGGTTCCCCAGTCCAAAACACAGTCATTTCACCTGGACTATTTCAATCATTACACAGGTGTCCAACCTTTTGTCTTCCCTGGGCCACATTGGAAGAAGAAAAATTGTCTTGTGCCACACATACAATACACTAACATTAACAATAGCTGATGAGCTAAGAAAAAAAAAAAGTCTGTGCATAGTTTTAGTGATACACCACCTCCGATAAGCAAAAAAGTCCTCACATTCAATGGGTTGCATACCCATGAATTCTAAAACTTCATCCTCTTTTGTCCCTTTCGAGTTAACATTACAGCCACAGTGACCTTTCAAAAATGCAAATTAAGTTACTCTTAAAACTCTAGTTAAAATACTTGATGTACATAAAGTGCTTAGCAAAATGACCAACTCATACTAAGTGCTTAGTAAATGTTAGATAAGTATTCTCCAGAATTGATGTAAATTATTTTTAAACAGTGCATTCTTGAAAGCAGTATGGCAGTCATAAAAATTTTGGAACCAAAACAGTATCTTTTTTTAAGCTAAAAAAAAAGTTTTAAATGGTGTCTTTCTATGTTGCCCAGGGTGGTCTCAAACTCCTGTGCTCAAGTGACCCTCCCACCTCATTCTCAAGTGGCTGCAATTACAGGCAACCAGCCTGACTTAAAACAGTATCTTAAGGTAGATGGTGATTAGCACATGTAGTATGCTTAACATTTAATATTATAATAAGACATCACAGCGGCTGTCTCATGATTAAGGCTGTGTTCCCTTGTTGGTGAGGAAATTAATTATGACTTGATAAATAGAACATGTTTTAAGAAGTGGCTATATAGCTCTGGATAAAACGAACAAAAGAATTAGAATTCCTGCGGGGAATATATACAAGACTTTATTTAGTCAAGTAAAAAAAAATCACTAATGTTTAACTGAAGAAAGAGAAATTGAATAATATAGTTCTATTTCAACATGTGGGTTCACAGATTTATTCTAACCTTCCAAGTAAAGTTGTTCCACTAGTAAAGTTGTTCTGGAGTATATTTTTTTTAAAAAAAACACTTAAAATGTTCCACTTCTTTCATGAGGCTAAGTCAACTCTGATATCAAACCAAGGGGAAAGAAATGAAATTATAGGTGAGTTTACTTAGTTATATACAAAAGGAAATTATTAGCCTCTGCTGATGGAGAACAGAGGCTGTGAATAAATGGAGATCCATAACATGATCCTACATGAATGTTTCAATATTGTAATCCTGTAAGTTACTTTTACATTGACAGTTCTGAAATTCATGTTGAGTGTTAATTAGGCAGGAATCAGAAGGGAGGTTTTGTAGAAGGTCGTATCCATGGGTTTTTTATATTTGAAAAGTGTTTTCGATGTATCATTGGGGGAGATTAAATGTCTTTGACAGTTGTCCAACTAGAAATAAAGTCAGCATCCCATTTGACTCCTTACACAGAAGTTCATTCTATACTCATTACAGATGTAAGAGGTTAAGATGGTAGAGGAGAATGTAGAGTATTTCTGTGCCTTTAGGTTCAGGAGGTCTTTGATAAGCAGGACAAGGTCCAGAAGCCATGAAGAGAGAATGACAGGACTGTGTAGAAGATTTAAACCTTTTTCATGGCGTAAGATACTGTATGCAAAGTTAAAAGGCATATGACAGGCTGAGAGATATCTTAAACATACATTAGAAAGGATATAGCCCTTGAAAAAGGGCTGTTGGAAAGCAGCAAGGATAAGGTGCACAGTCTTGCAGAGCATGTCAACAAAATTTATTGGATGAAGAAATTAAAATGGTTAAATAGAAGAAGTTCTCAACCTCACTAATGATCAGATAAGTGCAGATTGTAAAAGTCCTCATCCCCACCAACACAAACCAGCAGAAATTTTATGTGAATGTGAAGTTTGGATAATATCCAGTATTGTCGCAGGTGTGAGAAACCGTATTTTCAAATATTGAGAGGGTAAATTAGAGGAAAGCCATTTTAGAGGGCAATGTGGTGTTACCTGTCAGCATTTTGAATATAATTACCCTTTGCCACAATTCTACACCTAGTCAGTTATGTTCTCAAAAAGCACAAGTGCAGAAATATAGATGCATAAGCAAATGTGTTGCAGAATTGTGAAAAATTTGGAAAAAATGTTTAGTGCTATTAAAGTTATGGGTTACTTAAGTTACAGAAAATCAGTTTAGTAGATCACTGTGTAGTTACGGAAAATGAGATGGATCTCTACTCAAAGATGTCTTGCAGTTTATGAACTGAGATGTAACTTCATGACTAACATGATGACATCGTTATTAACTACATAAACTTTATAAAGCTTAAAAAATGCATTCATAGTATCTTATTTGTTGTTTTTGT